TATTAATGCAGATGCCCATTGAAGTGCAAGGACAGCAAAGGCTGCCTGAAGAAATTCCATACCCTGGGGAGAAAAAGGAAGCCATGAAAAGCAGGCTCTCCCAGAACTGTGGGCCTGGGACTTTGGGAGCCCGTGGGACTTTTGGGAGTACATGGCATGGACAGGGGATACACAGTGTCCTTCCTTTATTTCGATGACTAGCGGAAAAGGTGTGACATTTATTTTCCTGCTTTAACTGCTGAAGTCCTAAAGGAAAGAAATCTAAGGTAGAAAATGTAAATAATCTGCATGAGTTGTTTGGGTAAATGTGTTTTTTTGTTTGTTTTTGTTTTGTTTTGTTTTGTTTTGAGTCAGAGTCTGGCTCTGTCACCCAGGCTGGAGTGCAGTGGGGCAATCTCGGCTCACTGCCACCTCTGCCTCCCGGGTTCCAGCGATTCTCCTGCCTCCTGCCTCAGCCTCCCAAGTAGCTGGATTACAGGTGTGCACTACCACGCCTGGCTAATTTTTGTATGTTTAGTGGAGATAGGGTTTCACCATGTTGGCCAGGCTGGTCTCAAACTCCTGACCTCAGGTGATCCACCTGCCTCGGCCTCCCAAAGTGCTAGGATTACAGGTGTGAGCCACCGTGCCCAGCTGGGTAGATGTTCTTTATTCCTGTAAGTATTTCTTTTGTGTTAGTTTCTGAAACATAATGTCTGGGACATTCAAGGAAAGAATGTCATCCTTCTTAAAGGTTTAAATTCTAAGCTAAAAAAACCTTTTGTTTCCTTTTGAGACCTCTGGCCACCCATGCCACAATGATTCAGTCTCGAAGACAATGGTTTTGAAGGACATTCTTAATGGCAAACTTTAAATGAAGTCGATCATTGGCAGCTCAATGACAATGCCCATATGTTATGTCCTTTTCTTCTTAACAAGAACAAAAGGCCACAGACAGAACAATTAGTCATATAGGAGGGATGAGATGACATTTTTACTCCCGAACTTTTCTGGTATAAAAGGGCCACCCAATGAGGGTCTGAGAGTAAGTGTGAGAAATTTGGCAATAAAACCACCTATCTTTACAGATTTTGGGAAGTCCAAAATGATTAGGTAAAAGGCTACGTTTTTCTGCAAAGAAAAATAATCTTGATTGTACTTTTTTTCTACTTTGCAGCTCAGTAAAACTCAATCTCATCCTAGTTCTGTCGCTGTCCACAATGCATGTGTTTTGGTGTTATCCAGTTCCATCTTCTAAGGTAAGGATTTGCCTCCGTTGTGGATATTTAAATTCTCTTTCTCCTCACCCATCTGAATTGCCAGGTGTCTGGAAAATCTGATTACTTTCTCATTCTGCTGAACAGCTGCCCAACCAGATTGGACAGGAGCAAAGAACTAGCTTTTCTAAAGCCAATTTTGGAGAAGATGTTTGTGAAAAGGTCCTTTCGCAATGGAGTTGGCACAGGGATGAAAAAAACTTCCTTTCAAAGAGCAAAATCATGACTAAGTGTGCAAAGGACTCGGGGAATTAATCTAACTGTAGAGTGTGACTGACGTACTCAAAGTCCATCGTCTCTTTATCATTGAGTGTTGGCATGCTCTCTATTCTCAAATATCTTTCCTCTCCTGACTGGTACAGAGTAAATTGAGTAAAAAAAGAAAAAAAATGTAAACATGTCTCAAACCTGTCTCAAACTTCCACTTGTGAGAGAAAAAACAATTTATGTGGTCCATTAGTAACTTTTTCCTGAATGGGATGGACACTTTTGCTTTGCTTTTAACTTGGCCAGAAAGCATGAGCATGTTGACAGTCATCACGATAGTATGATTTTTTTTTTCCTGCCTGTAATATCATAACACGAATACTGTGATATTTGTTTTTCTTTTTAATACCGTTTTCTCAAATGACTTAACAGGCTCAATTCTTGGGGTGGGGGGATGTGCTATTTCTGTTTCTAAGGGGCTTGTGAAGTTAACCAAAATTAAGGTGAATGGTACAGCTGTATCAATTGATTAATTAATTGATACCAAGAACAAACATCCCTGGAGCACTCTAGATGTAATTCTTGTCTCCCTTTTCCTATTCCAAATATACTTAGCTATAGGGTGTTGTTTTGTTGTCTTGTCTTGGAAATTTGTTGCCTTTTAAAATCTTTAAGCACAGAAATGCTGCCAGTAACAACAACAACAGAGAGACTGAGAGTGCCCTGTGTTGTCAGGGCAGCCATTTGGAAACCTGTTCCCCAAACTATGCTGATTAATGCCCTCTCCTTTCCCCCATCCTTCCAGGAAAGACTGCCCACTCTTTGCACTGAAACTCCTGACACTCCTTTTTTAAAAGGATAATGCGACATTGGTTGACGTGTTATTTCAAATGCATAATGTTAATAAATCTGTTCACGCATATTGGATTCTGCAGCACACTAAGGGTGTTCG